CAGAGCTCCCAGGTCTGAGCAGCCAAAGGCCCAGCTGGGCCTCCAGGACCAGCGCGAGCCCCTGCCCCACCCTCCCCTGCCCCATGTGCCCTGCTTTGTGACCTCTGTTGACCTTCCTGGAAGCAGCCCCATTACCCTGAGAATGCGGAGCGCCCTGGCCCACCTCGCCCTGTGTTTCCAGGCCTGCACGTCTGGTCCTTCAGCTGCACATGGAACTGCAGGGCAGGCTGGCGGGGGGCCTTCAGATCTCAGATGAGACTGCACCCCTTCGACCACCCTACTGGGCACCTGCCTCCAGCCCCTGAGAACTCCATCTTCCCCTAGTTCTGCCCAGGAGCCCCTGAGAACCCCATCTTCCCCTGGTTCTCTTGCCCACTCCCCTGCTGGGGCTCCTTCCTGGCACTGAGGAGGGGCGCTCCCAATGCTGTGAGGCAGCGGGGAGGGACCGTGCACCCGTGGCTATCAGAGCCCCTCCGCTGTCCCACCCTGGGCCTGGGACACGGGCCTGGGGCAGTGTGTGTCTGCTGGTCATGTGCTGGTGCCAGTTGGGGAGGAATCAGCTGTCTCGGTGGATTCTGAGACTCACTGTGGGGCGGGAAGAAGGGTCTTCACTCTGCCATTCAGGGATAAAGTTTAATTTTATTTTTCTACACATTTTGCCAGGTCAGGCATTTTGCTAGTAAGCAGGATGCCCCCAACTCTCCCTGCCATGGAGGATTCTTTTTTTTAAGCTTTGGGTGCTTTTTTAATACTTTTTTTTTTAATGTGGGGAAGGAGCTTGCTCTGACGTCACCCTCCTCTCCCCTGACTCCTGTCCTGAGAGCTGTGGATGCCGCCTCCTGCCCTGCCTACCCCTGAAACGTGGGGAATGGGGGCCCCAGGACAGCATCAGGACTTTTGAGTCCAGCTGCCAGCAATGGTTCCAACTCGGAGGCAGCGCCTCTTGGTCCCCATTTCTGTATAGCAGGCGTGTGTGTGTGTGTCGAGGTTTTTTATTTTTTGCTTAATCAAACTCCATTCCCAAATGCACTCCATCTCTGGCTCTGAGGGCGCTCCCTCCTCTCAGCCGGGCAGCCTGGCCTCTCCTGCCCAGACCTGCGGTCCCAGCATCCCCCAGAGCCAGGGAACAGGCCCAGCGGGAGGGGGTTTTATGTTTTGTTTCAAACAGAAAACACAACCTTATTTTTCTTTACAAAAGCAAAAAAGGAAACCAAAAAAGATACAGCCTTTGAATGATGCCTGCTGGCTGTCTGTATTCGTTTGCTTGGGCAGCTCGGGCCTTCCAGGTAGGGCAGGGTCCCTGCTAAGGGGGCTCTCATCCACTTTCTCTTTCCTCTTCAACGGGGGGTTCTGGAGTGGGGGGCTCGGGTTGGGGTGGCCACAGTGTGACCAGACAGTGTCCCTGGAGGGGCTTAGGGATTTGGACAGGAGACTCGCTGCCTGGCTGAGCCTGGGCCGGAAGGACACCCCAGAGTTTGCTGCGCAGAGAAGGGTGTCCAGGCAGGAAATGCTCAGCTCAGCTCTTCAGAAAAGCCTGAGCCCACCAGCCATCCCTGACCGTCCTTGCCCCTGGCTGCAGGGACCACGGTCAGGTTGTGAAAAAGACCTCGTCTTCCTCAGAGAGGGCTTAGAGCTGCTGCACGGCTCCATGCTGAGGCGGCGGGGATGGGGAATGGCCAGGGTGTCACAGCACAAGCTCTGGGGTCACCTTTCTGGTGACTGGGATCTGCATTTCTGTTGGCTTCAGTTTGACACGGGAGTAACAGGACGGCCATCCGGGGCTGATATGGGGACCCTTAAGCCACAGCACAACGCAGAGGGAGCTCTACCAAGGTGGGCTGTCATTCTGGCCCAGTGCCCAGCGGTTTAAGATTGGCCTTTTGTGATATCTTTTCAGACTTTGTATTTCTGAAGACCAGGTGCTCCACCCAGCCAGAGACTCAGGACTCAGCTGGTCCTGTGGCCCCTACCCAGAAGTGGAATCAGTAGAGAGGACCAGTTTCCATACCCCTATGATTGCATCCCCAACCAGTCAGCCACACCCACCCTCTAGCCACCTGCCCACCAAACTATCTTTAAAAACCCTAGTCTCTGAATTTTCCAGGAGGGTAAATTGAGTAACAGCAAAACTGTGGTCTCCTGTTTAACCAACTTTGTGTGAATTAAACTCTTTCCTTTGCAATTTCCACCCCCCGCGTTTTGTTTTTTGTTTGTTTGGTT